CCCTTATGAGGAGAGGAGACACAGGGACGGCCCCGTGAGGACACGGAGAGGATGACATCCACGAGCCACAGAGAGGCCTGGAGGAACCAGCCCTGCCGTGCAGTGACCTCGGACTCCAGCCTCTGGGACTGTCTGTGGTTGAAGCCACCCCATCTGTCCATGGTGCTGTCACGGCATCCTGAGCGGACTCATGCAGGCAGCCTCCAGGAGGGGCTTCAAGGGGCCCCATGAAGGACGGGAGGCAGTGATGCCAGGAGCAGGGCCGGAGGCGCAGGTGGAGAAATGCAGCGGCCGTGCCCACCCTGCCGCGTGGGGCTGGCCCAACAGTGCCAATGTCAAGACCCACAGCCATGATAGAATTAAGTTAGTGTTTAAACAGACATGCCCCGGAGTCTGGACTGATAGAGGGGAGTGCTCTGTGCAGAAGCAGCTGTCGCCATCATCCGGCCACCACCGCCAGGGTAGCAACCACAGGGGAGGAAAAGTGTGCAGATTCCAGGGCCTGGGAGAGACCAGCAGGACCTGCTGCAGGGCTGGAAGTGTGGAGAAGAGAAGGAGAAAGTGTGACCTCCAGGATCTGACTTCAGCCACGGCATGGGGCACCCTTCACTGTGGGGTGTTGAAGGAAGACCCAGAGGGGCAGGGAGGAGGCGTGTGGTGTCCCTGCAGGCACCAGATGACAGCGGGGCTGGGTATAAAACATGGTGCTGCCAGCAAGGAGCTGGAACGTGGAGCCACAGCGAAGGGAGGAGGGTGCGCACGAGGCCTATGACAGCTCATGCACGGCTGGAGTCTGGGTAAGTGGAGGGGCAGCAAGGGTGGGGCTGATGGTCCAGACAGAGCAGACGACCCTTGCTGTCCACTATGGAAGGACACACAAGAACCATCATGCGTGTGAGAGCCTTTGGCATGAGAGACACAAAGCCACAGGGAAACACATGGTGTGGAGACTGTGCTGAGAGCAGAGATGCAGAGATGCAGAGACAGCAGAGATGCAGAGACAGCAGAGAGTGGACGAACGAGGAGGGTGTGGGGTGGCTGGGGATGGCGTGAGGTCCAGGGAACAGGAGGGGCTCTCGTGCACCAGCGTGGGTGGAGAAATCAAACAGGATGAAGCCTCGACAGAAAGAACAGGACACGAGACTGAGGAAGCTCCGAGAGAGCAGCGAGGGAGACCAGTGGCTGGAAAATGAGAAAACAAAGCCACTGAGGCCCCAGCAGCAGCCCCAGTGCCAACCAGCAGGGGGCACAGGACAGAGAAGAGGAAGCGGCAGCAGCCCCAGCGCCGACCAGCAGGGGGCACAGGACAGAGAAGAGGAAGCGGCAGCAGCCCCAGCGCCGACCAGCAGGGGGCACAGGACAGAGAAGAGGAAGCCGCAGCAGCCCCAGCGCCGACCAGCAGGGGGCACAGGACAGAGAAGAGGAAGCCGCAGCAGCTCCAGCGCCGACCAGCAGGGGGCACAGGACAGAGAAGAGGAAGCGGCTGCAGCCCCAGCGCCGACCAGCAGCGGGCACAGGACAGAGAAGAGGAAGCCGCAGCAGCCCCAGTGCCGACCAGCAGCGGGCACAGGACAGAGAAGAGGAAGCGGCTGCAGCCCCAGCGCCGACCAGCAGCGGGCACAGGACAGAGAAGAGGAAGCCACAGCAGCCCCAGTGCCGACCAGCAGCGGGCACAGGACAGAGAAGAGGAAGCGGCTGCAGCTCCAGTGCCAACCAGCAGGGGGCACAGGACAGAGAAGAGGAAGCCGCAGCAGCCCCAGCGCCGACCAGCAGCGGGCACAGGACAGAGAAGAGGACAGAGAAGAGGAAGCGGCTGCAGCCCCAGCGCCAACCAGCAGGGGGCACAGGACAGAGAAGAGGAAGCCGCAGCAGCCCCAGCGCCGACCAGCAGCGGGCACAGGACAGAGAAGAGGAAGCGGCTGCAGCCCCAGCGCCGACCAGCAGGGGGCACAGGACAGAGAAGAGGAAGCCGCAGCAGCCCCAGCGCCGACCAGCAGGGGGCACAGGACAGAGAAGAGGAAGCGGCTACAGCCCCAGCGCCGACCAGCAGGGGGCACAGGACAGAGAAGAGGAAGCCGCAGCAGCCCCAGCGCCGACCAGCAGCGGGCACAGGACAGAGAAGAGGAAGCGGCTGCAGCTCCAGTGCCAACCAGCAGGGGGCACAGGACAGAGAAGAGGAAGCGGCTGCAGCTCCAGTGCCAACCAGCAGGGGGCACAGGACAGAGAAGAGGAAGCGGCAGCAGCCCCAGTGCCGACCAGCAGCGGGCACAGGACAGAGAAGAGGAAGCCGCAGCAGCCCCAGCGCCGACCAGCAGCGGGCACAGGACAGAGAAGAGGAAGCGGCAGCAGCCCCAGCGCCGACCAGCAGCGGGCACAGGACAGAGAAGAGGAAGTGAGGAAATGGAAGAAGAGGGTTGACCTGAGCTGAAGGACATGAACTTCCACGTGAAATAGCCCCAGGGCCGGGCACAGTGGCGCACGCCTGTAATCCCAGCACTTTGGGAGTCTGAGGCAGGAGGATTCCTTGAGCCCAGGAGTTCGAGACCAGCCTGGGCAACAC